TTATTATAAGCTATTACTATTAAGGATCATGCCAGTAAATCCTCACCAAAATTGACTTCATTATTTTGGCATAATGTTATTGTAGACTATTATCTTTGATTCCGGGAGTAAGGCTAAGTTGTCATTTGAATGAGATAAGGACCTCGAAATCAGTTGTAAAGACAATCTTGGCCGGGCGCGGTGGCTCACACCTGTAATCCCAGCACTTTGGGAGGCCAGGGTGGGCAGATCACGAGGTCAGGAGATTGAGACCATCCTGGCTAACATGGAGAAACCCATCTCTACTAAAAAAAAAAAAAAAAAAAAAAAATACAAACAAAAACATTAGCCAGGCGTGGTGGCAGGTGCCTGTAGTCCCAGCTACTTGGGAGGCTGAGGCCGGAGAATGGCGTGAACCTGGGAGGCAGAGGTTGCAGTGAGCCGAGATCGGGCCACTGCACTCCAGCCTGGGCAACAGAGCAAGACTCCGTCTCAAAAAAAAAAAAAAAAAAAGACAAAATGTTTTAATGAGGAGATAAAAATCACTGAACCAGCCTGTTGTTTTTATATTGGATCAGTATAGCTTTGTACCGTACCTGGAAATAAAAATAAAAATTTTTCCTGAGTAAATTAATAAGATGTAGGAAAGATATTAAGGTTTATTTTTAAGTAAGCTCTAAATAGAAATGATAATCTGATTATAAAAAGAAGAATATGAAAAATATTTAATATGCTAGTGCTCTGACTCAAAAATTAAAACCTACATTTTTTCTTTATTATTTGTTTTTTGAGACAGAGTCTCGCTCTATCACCCAGGCTGGAGTGCAGTGGCACGATCTCAGCTCACTGCAAGCTCTGCCTCCTGGGTTCACACCATTCTCCTGCCTCAGCTTCCCGAGTAGCTGCGACTACAGGTGCCTGCCACCACACCCGGCTAATTTTTTTTTTTGTATTTTTAGTAGAGACAGGGTTTCACTGTGTTAGCCAGGATAGTCTTGATCTCCTGACCTCATGATCCGCCCGCCTCAGCCTCCCAAAGTGCTGGGATTACAGGCGTGAGCCACTGCACCTGGCTAAAACCTACATTTTTTTCAATTCTCTTTTTAACATTTGAAAATTTTGCTTAATCTAAAATATACTCCAGAAGTTTAAATGGAAAGACCTTAATAAAATATTCAGTCAAATGCTCTTCCTTTAGAAATGGAGGTACTGAAGTTCATTTCTCCTATCATTCTAAATTGATGTTTCATTTTGACTATATATTTAGTGAGTTATGGCAGTAAAAGCAGCTTTAATTTTTTTTCTGAAAGCCTACTCATATTGGAGCCCTTTATAACTTGCCTCTTGAAGTATATATATTTATTCATACAAATCAAACACTGATGTCTGTGAAGTTTCATATCATCTTTTATATTTGAATTTTGTTCATATACTTATTGTCACCCAGGCTGGAAGTACAGTGGTGTAATCTCAGCTCACTGCAACCTCTGCCTCCTGGGTTCAAGTGATTCTCCTGCCTCAGCCTCCCGAGTAGCTGGGATTACAGGCATGTGCCACCATGCTGGCTAATTTTTCTATTTTTAGTAGAGATGGGGTTTCGCCATGTTGGCCAGGCTGGTCTGGAACTCCTGACCTCAAGTGATCTGCCCACCTCAGCCTCCCAAAGTGCTGGGATTACAGGCATGAGCCACCAAGTTTTTAATTGATGGCATTTTAAAGAATACCTCATATTTTATACTTTCCAGACATTTTCCCCACTTATATGAAATTTAAAATGAGAGTATAGCTGTTATTTGTTACTTGGTCATAAAGGTATTTGGAAAAGCACTGATCTTAGAATTTTAATAAAAGGCATTTATTACCAAAAAAAAAAAAACACTGGATATATTGACCTTAAAATGAGTAATTAGTATTTTCCAGTAAAGCATTTTGGATTCAACATAGACTATGCTTCACCCTACCTCACTTCTATTAGAAAACCTTTTTTAAAAAGAAATTTTCTTTTTGTCAGCTTTAGTAAATAATGTCATTCAGGATTCCTATTCACAATCTGAGATCTGCCACTTAACTTGCTCAGAAGCCTTACAGTCCACACCATTTGTTCTATCCTTTCAATTCAGGTTTTATTTGTTTATTTATTTATTTATTTTTTTTGGCGTGCTGTTGCACAATCTTGGCTCACTGCAACCTCTGCCTTCTGGGTTCAAGTGATTCTCCTGCCTCAGCCTCCCGAGTAGCTAAGGTTACAGGCGTGCGCTATCACGCCCAGCTAATTTTTGTATTTTTAGTAGAGATGGGGTTTCACCATGTTAGCCAGGCTGGTGTTGAACTCCTGACCTCAAGTGATCCACCCGCCTCGGCCTCCCAAAGTGCTGGGATTACAGGTGTGAGCCACTGCACCTGGCCTCAATTCAGTTTTTAACTTGAGCTTAAACGAGATATTTTTTAAAAGTTAAAATCTGTGTTGAGGCATATCAAGAATTGCTATGTCTCTTGGGGGAGAGATGTGAATTCCATCAACATAGATATGCTAGTTTATAGTGAACTGTTAGGAATGCTGTACCCTTGACTCATACTTAGTCTTTTCTTTGTGGCTTGTGGCTCTCTTTTCAACTTCATTAACATGTAATTGAAGTGTACTAAATGCATATACTTATTTTTTATGTTTTTTCAATTTTTTATTTTTTGTGTGTGTTGGGGGGTCTCACTATGTTGCCCAGGCTAGTCTTGAACTCCTGGCCTAAAGTGATGCTCCCACCTTGGCATCCCAAAGCACTTTACAGATGTGAGGCACTGCACTTTAAATGTGTATATTTAAAAATGTACAGTTTGGTTAGTTTTGACATGAGCATATGCCTGTGAAATCATCATTCCCAAGAGAGCAAACACTTCTGTTCCCCCAAAAGGTTCTTGTGCCTCTCTGTTTTGTGTCCTTTCTTCTCCTCCCATCTTCAGGAAACCACTGATGGGGTTTTTGTCACTATAATTAGTTTACATTTTCTAGAATTTTTCTGGAAGTGGAATCATAGATATATACTTCTTTTTTAATCTGACTTCTTTCACTTAGCATAATAATTTTGAGATTCACGCATGTTGTTGCCTGTGTAACAGTTGGTTACTTTTTATTGCCAAGTAGCATTTCATTGGATGGATAGATCATCATTTGTTTATTCATTGATCAGTTGATTGACATTTGGGTTTCAGTTTTTGGCTCTTAAAAATAAAGCTTGATAGTACATTTGTATAGAAATCTTTGTGTGGGCATAAATTTTCATTTCTCTTAACCAAATACCTAGAAGTAGAGTGGCTAGGTGGAGTGGTAGCTGTGTAATGTTTTAAGAAAACTATATTTTTAAAAGTTTGTACAATTTTACATTCCTCTCAGCAGTGTGTAGAGCTGTTCCACATCCTCACCAACACTAGATGTGGTCATTCTTTCTCATATTAGCCATTCTAGTGGAAATATAGTGGCATATCAGTGTGATTTTAGTTTGCATTTCCCTGATGATTAATAATGTTGAACATCTTTTCATGGGTTTATTGCCCATTTCTAGAAGTTATTTTACATCTCAGCCATTTCCTCACTGAGCTGTCTTATTCTTAAATTGTAAGAGTTCTTTAGATATTGTGGATACAAGTACTTTTTCTAATGTATGTGTTGCAAGTAAGTGTTTTCTTTGTGGTTTGCTTTTTTGTTTTCATAAGGGTTATCTTTTGAAGAACTGTTTTTTTGTTTTTTTTATTACTTTGAAGCCCAGTTTACTAATTTTTTCTTTTTTGTTTTTTTTTGAGATGGAGTTTTGCTCTTGTTGCCCAGGCTGGAGTGCAATGGCGCGATCTCGGCTCACAGCAACTTCGCCTCCCAGGTTCAGGCCATTCTCCTGCCTCAGCCTCCAGAGTAGCTAGGATTACAGGCATGCGCCACCACGCCCGGCTAATTTTGTATTTTTAGTAGAGACGGGTTTCTCCATGTTGGTCAGGCTGGTCTGGAACTCCGGACCTCAGGTGATCCACCCGCCTTGGCCTCCCAAAGTGCTGGGATTATAGGCGTGAGCCACCGCACCCGGCCTAATTTTTTCTTTTATAAATCATGCTTCCTTGTGTTTTGAGAAATTGCCTAGCCTAAGTTCAGGAAGATATTCTCCCATCTTTTAAGATTTTTATATGAAGCATATATGGTTTTGCATTTAGGCCTAGGACCCGTTTTGAATTAATTTTTGTGTATTATGTAAAGTGTCAGTGTTGGCTTTTCTCCCCACCTGGATATCCAGTTGATCCACTTTGTTTGTTGAAAGACTTTTTTCCTCCAGTGATTTGTCTTTACAACTTTGCCAAAAATCAGTTAACCAAACGGGTAGGTCTTTCTGAACTCTTCTTTTCTGTTTTATTGATCTGTCTCTTTACACCAATCCCAAAAGGCCTTGACTACTGTTGTTTTATAGTAAATCTTGAAATCAGGGTAAATCTTTCAACTTTGTTCTTTTAAAAAGTTGCTCTGCTTATTCTAGGTCTTTACTATCAGCTTGCCGATTTCTGCCACAAAGCCTGCTGCAATTTTGATTGGGATTGCATTGAATATACAAACCCTTTGGAAAGAATGGCATTTTCACAGTATTTAATCTTTCAACCCATGAACTTAGTATCTTAGTACCATTTATTTAGGTCTTCTTTAAGTTTTCTTCGCAATATTTTGTAGTTCTAAGTGTAGAGGCCTTGTATATGTTTTTTTGTGTGTTTGTTTGAGACGGAGTTTCACTCTTGTTGCCCAGGCTGGGCCTCCCGGGTTCAAGCGATTTTCATGCCTCAGCCTCCCAAGTAGCTGGAATTACGGGCATGTGCCACCATGCCTGGCTGATTTTGTATTTTTAGTGGTCAGGCTGGTCTCGAACTCCTGTCCTCAGGTGACTCACCCGCCTTGGCTTCCCAAAGTGCTGAGGTTACAGGCGTGAGGCACCGCGCCCAGCCTGTCTTTTGTTAAATTTACATTTAGAAATTTTACATATTTTGATGCTACTGTAAAACAGTTGTTTTTCTTAATTCCACTTTCCAATTTTTTGCTTGCTAGTATTTAAGAATTCAGTTCATTTTAATACATTAACCTTTTATCCTGCAGTTTTGTTAAATTCACTTATTGAATATAGTTATTGTTTTCTAGATTCTCTGGGATTTTCTATATAAATAGTGATATCTGTAAATAAGGAGAGCTTTATTTTTACTTTCCAATCTTCATGCCTATTTTTTGCTTGTTGTTTTTCTTGTCTTATTACTTTATTGAGTAATCTCCATATCAGTGTTGCACAGAAGTGGTAAAAGCAGATATCCTTGTCTTCTTCCTGATCTCAGGCTGAGAAATTCAGTCTTTAACCGTTAACTGTGATGTTAGATGTAGGTTGTTCATGGATCCCCTATATCTGTTTGTAGAAGTTTCCTACTAATTCTAATTTGCTGAGAGGCATTTTTTTTTGTTTTTTTTTTTTTTTGAGACAGAGTCTCGCTTTGTCACCCGGGCTGGAGTGCAGTGGCATGATCTCGGCTCACTGCAAGCTCTGCCTCCCGGGTTCACGCCATTCTCCTGCCTCAGCTTCCCGAGTAGCTGGGACTGCAGGCACCGGCCACCACGCCTGGCTAATTTTTTGTATTTTTAGGAGAGACGGGGTTTCACCGTGTTAGCCAGGATGGTCTCGACCTCCTGACCTCGTGAACCGCCCGTCCCAAAGTGCTGGGATTACAGGCGTGAGCCACCACACCCGGCCTGGTTTTTTTTAATCATGATTGGATGTTGCGTTTTTGTCAGAAGCTTTTAAAAAAATATCTGTTCACATGATCATATGGGCTTTCTGCTTTATTCTGCTAATATAGTATATTACATTTTCTGAATGGTTTAATCTTGCCATTTCTAGGATAAACTATTTGGTTATATTTTAGTATCCTTTTTATATAATATTGATGTTCAATTTTTAATTTTTGTGAATGATTTTTGTATCTGTATTCTTTAGGGATCTTGTTCTATTATTTTTTGTAACGTCTGTGAGGTTTTGGTATTATAGTTGTATGACCTAAAAAAGTGAAGTGGGTAGTGATCTCCTTTTTTTTTGTTTGTAAAACTTTTCATAATTTTTGTATTATTTCTTCTTTGAAAGAATTCACCAGTGAAACAGACTATGGCTTTCTTTTGGGGGAAGTTTTTTGTTTTTTTTTTTTTTCTTTTGAGACGGAGTCTTGCTCCGTCGCCAGGCTGGAGTGCAGTGCTGCGATCTCGGCTCACTGCAACCTCCGCCTCTTGGGTTCAAGTGATTCTCCTGCCTCAGCCTCCTGAGCAGCTGGGACTACAGGCGCGTGCTACCACACCCAGCTAATTATTGTATTTTTAGTAGAGACGTTGGCCAGGATGGTCTCGATCTCCTGACCTCGTGATCCCAAAGTGCTGGGATTACAGGCATGAGCCACCGCGCCTGGCCGGGGAAGGTTTTTAATGATAAAATCAGCTTCTTTAATAAATATAAGAGTATTCACATTCTCGTATCAATTTTAGTAAGCTTTATTTTCCAAGAAATTTGTTTCTTTTATCTACACTGTCAAATTTATTGGCATAAGGCTTTTTACTATTTCTTATTTTTTAAATGTTTGTAGGATTGATGGGGATGCCCCTTATTTCTACGATTTTTTTTTCTCTCTGTATCTAGCTCGAGGTTTGTAAATTTTTTTTTTCAAAGAACCAAAGTTTGATTTTGTAATTTTCTCTATTGTCTGCATTTTTATTCATCCTGCCATATCACTGTAATTTCCTTTCTTCTACTTACTGTTGGTTTACATTTCTTTTTCCAAGTTTTTTTCTGTTATTGTTTAGATTACTAACATTTAATGTAATTATCGGTTGTTGGAATTAGACCTGCCATCTTCCTATTACTGGTTTTGTTTGTCCTTTCTGTTTTTTTTTCTTTCTTTCTTCTGTTTCTTTTTTCTTGACATCTTTGGATTTTTAACATTCCATTTTCATTTGCCTCTTGACTTTTTGGCTATGTCTTTTTCTGTGTGTTGTGTGTGTGTGTGTGTGTGTGTGTGTGTGTGTGTGTGTTGTGTAATTGCTCCAGGTAGTAAATATATTTACTTAACCTTTTATTATCAGCTTAGAGTTAATATTTTATCACTTCACATAGAATGTAGAAGGCTTGCAGCCATAAAAGTCCCTTTACCCTCCCCCCAGAGACATTTATGTTACAGTTGTCATATGTGTTATATTTATGTTGAAACCCTACTACACAGTGTTACAGTATTTGCTTTCAACAGTCTACATATTTTAAAGACCCTAATAGGAAAAATAAATTTATATTTACTCAGATGTTTGCCATTTCTTTTGCTCTGCTTTCATTCTTAAAGATCTCAGCTTCTCTCTAAAATTTTCATTTGATTCTTTTTAAACTAGTTTTTCTTTCTCTGCTGATAACTTGTATCTTTCCATGCATTTGTGTTTGTGTTTGCCTCATGGAAAGTAGGTGTAATGGCTGTTCTACAGTCTTTGTGTGATAATCTCAACATTTTCATTGTCTTGGAGTTGGCATCTGTTGATTGCAATTTTTTTTTTTTAAGAATTTGTCAGATTTTCCTACTTCTTTGTATGTCCAGTAGTTTTGGATTATATCCTGGACATTGTGAGTTTCATGTTGTATAGATGTTGTGTGCTGTTGTAATCCTCTGCAGAATGCTGTTTGTTTCAGTAGGTATCTAACTTGGTTAGATCTGCCTTGGTTATATACCAGACTATAAATTCTCTATGCTGTCTGTGGACAGGGGTTCCTTTCTCAGTTCAGTTTTCAAGACCAGTGAGTGCTGTGCTTCTTTGAGCCTGCCGTGCATATCCATATCTCAGGTGTGAGCCTAAGACAAGCGGGAGTTAATTCACACAATGGCAGGTCCCATTTCTACCTTCTTTCCTCTCTGGTTTTCCCCACACTTTACAGCCCACAGGTGCCTTTTTCATTAGTTCCTTTAACCACAAAGACCGTGTTTCTGTTGGAGTTTTAGTCTCTGCACCTGTGCTTCACTGCATAGCTCCCTGACTGGGGCCCACCTGTGGGGCAGAGTTGTAGAGAAAAGACAAAAAAGAAAGTTTTTACTCCATGGAAAGGAAACTTTTTAGAAACTTTTTACTCACCTCCCAAATCTGCCTGCTTTTGTCTACTTCTTATTGTCCTCAAGTATTATAGTTACATTTTGTGTTCTGTCTGCTATAGCAGAAGCAGAACTCTGGTTTGTGACATTTTATTTTATTTTTATTTTTGAGACTGAGTCTTGCTCTTGCTGCCCAGGCTGGAGTGCTGTGGCAGGATCTCGGTTCACTGTAACCTCTGCCTCCTGGGTTCAAGCGATTCTTGAGCCTCACCCTCCTGAGTAGCTGGGATTACGAGTGCCCACCACCACGCCCATCTAATTTTTGTATTTTTATTAGAGACAGGGTTTTATCATGTTGGCCAGGCTGGTCACGAACTCCTGACCTCAAGTGATCCGCCTGCCTTGGCCTCGCAAAGTGCTGGGATTCCAGGTGGGAGCCACCGTGCCTGACCAGGTTTTGTGACATTATTTAATGTGTTGGATATGTGATTATTCTTTTTCAACATGGTAGCCTTTTTTTGTTTTTGTTTTTGAGACGGAGTCTTGCTCCGTCTCCCAGGCTGGAGTGCGGTGGCACGATCTAGGCTCACTGCAAGCTCTGCCTCCCAGGTTCACGCCATTCTCCTGCCTCAGCCTCCCGAGTAGCTGGGACTACAGGCGCCCGCCACCACGCCTGGCTAATTTTTTTTGGTATTTTTAGTAGAGACGGGGTTTCACCATGTTAGCCAGGATGGTCTCAATCTGCTGACCTCATGATCTGCTTGCCTCGGCCTCCCAGAGTGCTGGGATTACAGGCGTGAGCACCACTCCCGGTCTCAACATGGTAGCCTTTTACAAATTACTATATTTTTTTCAAATTGTAGTAATTCATACAGCAAGCATATATAATGGTAGGACAAAACACCTTAAGCCAAGATGTCATCTCCATGGTCTGTCCAGGTAGCATAGAACACAAAAGGAGATGTGATTGAAAGATGTTGCTTCATCTACATGTTTCTACTATTGTCTGGGGTTCCTTAGGAGCCAAGGAGAACCTCGCTGTGATTGGCATTGGAAAGACCTGTGGTTGGAAGAAAATTACCTGGGAACATTCCAGCCTCATCTTTTTTTTTTTTTTTTTTTTTTTTGAGACGGAGTCTTGCTCTGTCACCCAAGCTGGAGTGCAGTGGCGCTATCTCGGCTCACTGCAACCTCCGGCTCTCGGGTTCAAGCAATTCTCCTGCCTCAGCCTCCTGAGTAGCTGGGACTACAGGCATGTGCCACCACACCGGGCTAATTTTTTGTTTGGTGGAGACGGGGTTTTACCGTGTTAGCCAGGATGGTCTCCATCTCTTGACCTCGTGATCCACCCGCCTTGGCCTCCCAAAGTGCTGGAATTACAGGCGTGAGCCACCGCCCCTGGCCCAGCCTCATCTTTAAGCCATAATTTGGCTATTGTGTTAGTGAATAAACCTGAAAGGTACATCTTCATTCATACATAAACATAATTTAGTTTTCATTAGGTAGATTCCTTGTTCACATCCAGCTGAGAACATGACACTAAAGAAATCGGGCTTTAATTGGGGAGGGAAAGAGAGAGAACGTGGAGTCCCTTTGGTTGTCACTTAAGAGATACAGATGAAGGAGAAGTAGAGTTGGAGGTCAGAAGGGCCAGAAGGTAAATGTAGTCTAATATTAGTCATAGTGAGGTGAAGGCTTTTGGAGGGTAGAGATTCACCTAGGGTGAGAATTATTTCCTAAGTTCTAGAGTAGCATGGTAAATAACAAATAGTCTTAGGTGCTTTGTCAGGAACTGATAATGACTACAAGTATATTTGAAATCATAAGAGTTATATTTATGTTTGCTGTGATCCTCTCATAGTAGCTGTGAAATATTTAAAGTAAGGCATAAAATTATTATATCTATATCTATATCTATAAGTAAAAATGGTCTATTTTAATGCCTTCAGTATCATAGTTGAGTATTAAGCTAATGCTAACTTCATAAAATCATTTTTTCCTAAGATAATTTTTGAGATTTATAGGAAGGTAGAAATGCATGCATTTCCTCTGGATTTGCCATTTGTTGCATAGTATTATGTATAACATTTTCTTAAACAAAAAGCTTAAAGAAAATATTAGCAAATCAAACCTAGCTGTGTAGTGAAAGAATAACATGCATATATGAATTGGTCTATTGTACAAATTCTAGGATAATTCAGTATTTGCAAATATGTCACTATAATTCAGAATGTAAGTAAAGGAGAAATTCATTATCTCACTAGATGCTTAAAGAAAGCTTCTGAAAAAAATTTAGCCATTTCTTAATAAAATTATAAAAAATAGGAATAGAAGGAAACTACATAAATATGGTAAATAATCTTTACTAAAATACAACAACAAACCAACCTATTAAAATATGAAATACCAAAACTGTCACTGTGAAAGTCACAGGCAATACAAAAATTATTGCTATCACAACTATTTTGTATAGCTTAGTATTATTGCTTTGGGCTAGTAATGTAAGGCTAAATTCTTTATTTCCAGAAAATATAGGTCTAGGAAATCTAAAGAGATTCATATGTGAGACTATTAGCACTAATAAGAAAGTATGGTAAAGTAGCTGGATACAAAGAAGAGAAATCAATAACCTCTTTATTTTGCAACACAGTAAAAAAATGGAAGTAAAACTGAATGAACAGAATGTATTCTCATATATATTAAATATCTGTTTTACTATGCATTTAAAATCCAGAGCTTACCATTTTTGGGAAACTCTACAAAAAGATATATGACATGTTGATTCCAAAAGGATTTTATGAGGACTAAGTGAGATAAAACACACTAAAATGTTCAAGAGAATTATCAAGGTTGCCTATACAATATATTGAATGAGAAATTGTCGAGGAAAAGAAAGGCAGCTGCAATTTCTAAAGGGAATCTACAGTGAGAAGTAGTCTGATTCACAAACCTCTGGTTAAATATGGTGTCTTGACTACACTTGTTTTCTCCTTCCCTAAAGTCTGCAATAATCTCAAAGGAAGCTTAAAAATGTTAATTCATAGCTGGGCAGATGGGGTGTTGTCACCTGTAATCCCAGCTACTTCGGAGGCAGAGGCAGGAGAATTGCTTGAACCCAGGAGGTGGAGGTTGCAGTGAGCCAAGATTGCACCACTGCACTCCAGCCTGGGGACGGAGTGAGACTCTGTCTCAATAAATAAATAAAATAATAAAATACATAAATAAGTGAAATCTTAATTCATAAGGAGAAACATAACAGTAAAGGAGACAGTGACCAAAGATTTTAACAATTTTTCAAAACAGAAAGTGAATGGAGGGAGTAGTAACTGAGTTCACAGAGAAAGATACCACCTAAGTACCTGCAGAGGTCAGTTATGGAGATAACAGCATGCCCCAGGGATATCTTGAGAGAGTTCCTTGTGCTTGGGGGCTCCACGTATTCCAAAAGGCTGAAGTCAGTTTTACAGCTCACAGTGGAAATTCCTTAAAAGTCCATATCCAGATCTCTTAGACCTTCCTCTCCTACACTCCAGCAGATGGGTAACTACTTCAGTCCCGTCTGCTGGGGAAATGGGAGGAGCGCTAGAACCGGAAGTGCTCCAGACTAGAGAGGTGAAGCACGGGATTGAAAGTCAAGTGAGCCTGTACAGGTCTGCACACTGAAGTGTAGGGCCCTACCTCCTTCCTTCTTCACTCCTCCTCAAGGCAGCACTTAGATGAGTTGATCCCTTCACACCCCACCCAGCAGTTCGTTCTACCTGGCAAAACTTAACAGCTTCGGTGAAGAAACCTCCACATTACTGAACATTTGGAGGTGTCCCAATGAAAAGGTAACTCAATATACCTGATCATTTTACAGAGACATAAACTTAAATGTTGCATTTTCACTTACAGGCGTCGATTAGCAAGGTAAAAGTAACAGAACCATGGCTCAGTTTCCAACACCTTTTGGTGGTAAGTTTTCAGAAATTTCTCTTTTTAATGTAAATAATTTGTTTGTCTTTTCTTTGGATTTTAGGCAGCCTGGATATCTGGGCCATAACTGTAGAGGAAAGAGCGAAGCATGATCAGCAGTTCCATAGTTTAAAGCCAATATCTGGATTCATTACTGGTAATCACAGTCAGCATTTTTTCATTTTTACTTTTTCCTGAAACTTTTTCTGTTTAATTTACAGGTGATCAAGCTAGAAACTTTTTTTTTCAATCTGGGTTACCTCAACCTGTTTTAGCACAGATATGGTAAGTTGGAATTTTACATGAAATTTTACATAAGTTGTTCTCAGGCCATGCTGTTGGTTTGCAGGGCACTAGCTGACATGAATAATGATGGAAGAATGGATCAAGTGGAGTTTTCCATAGCTATGAAACTTATCAAACTGAAGCTACAAGGATATCAGCTACCCTCTGCACTTCCCCCTGTCATGAAACAGCAACCAGTTGCTATTTCTAGCGCACCAGCATTTGGTAAGTCTGAAAATGAATTGGTTTCTGTATTTGTCTCCAACCCTAGTATCTTCTGTTCCCACAGCAGCTGTGCCCCCCCTGGCTAACGGGGCTCCCCCTGTTATACAACCTCTGCCTGCATTTGCTCATCCTGGTATGTGACTTGCTGAAACCATAGGCTGAGTTGAATTAAAATTATTCAACATTTATTTTTACAGCAGCCACATTGCCAAAGAGTTCTTCCTTTAGTAGATCTGGTCCAGGGTCACAACTAAACACTAAATTACAAAAGGCACAGTCATTTGATGTGGCCAGGTAAGTTTGCTTGTTTTTAAATGGGAAGTTTGTCCTCTTTCTCTCCTTTTTCTTTTCCCCACAGTGTCCCACCAGTGGCAGAGTGGGCTGTTCCTCAGTCATCAAGACTGAAATACAGGCAATTATTCAATAGTCATGACAAAACTATGAGTGGACACTTAACAGGTATTTACAAATAAAAATTAGTGAAATATGATATCTGTATGTCCTTTTCCTGGTTCCTGTTTAGGTCCCCAAGCAAGAACTATTCTTATGCAGTCAAGTTTACCACAGGCTCAGCTGGCTTCAATATGGTAAGGAATGAAAAGTTCTTTGGTTTGGATAAAACCGGATTACAGTTAACTTTTTGTTGAATAGGAATCTTTCTGACATTGATCAAGATGGAAAACTTACAGCAGAGGAATTTATCCTGGCAATGCACCTCATTGATGTAGCTATGTCTGGCCAACCACTGCCACCTGTCCTGCCTCCAGAATACATTCCACCTTCTTTTAGGTAAGGAACATGGGCTCTGATCAGGAATTGTAGAATCTATTTTTCTTTTTCCCCGCAATTGCAGAAGAGTTCGATCTGGCAGTGGTATATCTGTCATAAGCTCAACATCTGTAGATCAGAGGCTACCAGAGGAACCAGTTTTAGAAGATGAACAACAACAATTAGAAAAGAAATTACCTGGTAAGGCAGCCTTTATGTTGAGTTAAATCATTGTTTTCATAGTTGCTGTGTTCCTTGTCTGAAGTAACGTTTGAAGATAAGAAGCGGGAGAACTTTGAACGTGGCAACCTGGAACTGGAGAAACGAAGGCAAGCTCTCCTGGAACAGCAGCGCAAGGAGCAGGAGCGCCTGGCCCAGCTGGAGCGGGCGGAGCAGGAGAGGAAGGAGCGTGAGCGCCAGGAGCAAGAGCGCAAAAGACAACTGGAACTGGAGAAGCAACTGGAAAAGCAGCGGGAGCTAGAACGGCAGAGAGAGGAGGAGAGGAGGAAAGAAATTGAGAGGCGAGAGGTAAGCAGGCGAGAGTGGAGCCACCCGGAGTTAAATTAGTAATTTGTCTCTGTAAATGTCACAGGCTGCAAAACGGGAACTTGAAAGGCAACGACAACTTGAGTGGGAACGGAATCGAAGGCAAGAACTACTAAATCAAAGAAACAAAGAACAAGAGGACATAGTTGTACTGAAAGCAAAGAAAAAGACTTTGGAATTTGAATTAGAAGCTCTAGTGAGTGAAGTTTGGTTATACTTTGAAAATATTAATAATTTTTATTATCTTTCATTTGTTCAAGAATGATAAAAAGCATCAACTAGAAGGGAAACTTCAAGATATCAGATGTCGATTGACCACCCAAAGGCAAGAAATTGAGAGCACAAACAAATCTAGAGAGTTGAGAATTGCCGAAATCACCCATCTACAGCAACAATTACAGGTGAGGAAATATGCCTCTTAAAAGCTATTATACATTCATTACTATTTTCCTCCTTCCTTCCCAGGAATCTCAGCAAATGCTTGGAAGACTTATTCCAGAAAAACAGATACTCAATGACCAATTAAAACAAGTTCAGCAGAACAGTTTGCACAGTAGGTGTTTTATTTTTAAAGTTGACCTTTTCTTTCTTATCTTTGCGACGTTTTTCTAAAATAGGAGATTCACTTGTTACACTTAAAAGAGCCTTAGAAGCAAAAGAACTAGCTCGGCAGCACCTACGAGACCAACTGGATGAAGTGGAGAAAGAAACTAGATCAAAACTACAGGAGATTGATATTTTCAATAATCAGCTGAAGGTAACTCTTCTATGTGTGCCTGCATGTGTGTCCGCTACATGAACTGTTTCTCGGTTAATTATAGGAACTAAGAGAAATACACAATAAGCAACAACTCCAGAAGCAAAAGTCCATGGAGGCTGAACGACTGAAACAGAAAGAACAAGAACGAAAGATCATAGAATTAGAAAAACAAAAAGAAGAAGCCCAAAGGTGAGTCTTCTTTGGATTGTGGACTCATCTGGTTCTTGCTGTAATCAAGCGTGTTTGTTGGCAGACGAGCTCAGGAAAGGGACAAGCAGTGGCTGGAGCATGTGCAGCAGGAGGACGAGCATCAGAGACCAAGAAAACTCCACGAAGAGGAAAAACTGAAAAGGGAGGAGAGTGTCAAAAAGAAGGATGGCGAGGAAAAAGGCAAACAGGAAGCACAAGACAAGCTGGGTCGGCTTTTCCATCAACACCAAGAACCAGCTAAGCCAGCTGTCCAGGCACCCTGGTCCACTGCAGGTATTAGAAGCCAAAAATAATTATAGAAAATATTTTTGTCCCCCCCACCTTTTTTTGTAAACAGAAAAAGGTCCACTTACCATTTCTGCACAGGAAAATGTAAAAGTGGTGTATTACCGGGCACTGTACCCCTTTGAATCCAGAAGCCATGATGAAATCACTATCCAGCCAGGAGACATAGTCATGGTAAGAAAGACTCCAGTGAGAGGGTCATTTCTAGTTCTACTTAAAGCTGTGACTTTTTCCACAGGTGGATGAAAGCCAAACTGGAGAACCCGGCTGGCTTGGAGGAGAATTAAAAGGAAAGACAGGGTGGTTCCCTGCAAACTATGCAGAGAAAATCCCAGAAAATGAGGTTCCCGCTCCAGTGAAACCAGTGACTGATTCAACATCTGCCCCTGCCCCCAAACTGGCCTTGCGTGAGACCCCCGCCCCTTTGGCAGTAACCTCTTCAGAGCCCTCCACGACCCCTAATAACTGGGCCGACTTCAGCTCCACGTACGTGTTGGTGGGCTCTTTCTGATGATTTTTGTTATTCATGGTGTTGTGCTTTTCCCTCCAGGTGGCCCACCAGCACGAATGAGAAACCAGAAACGGATAACTGGGATGCATGGGCAGCCCAGCCCTCTCTCACCGTTCCAAGTGCCGGCCAGTTAAGGCAGAGGTCCGCCTTTACTCCAGCCACGGCCACTGGCTCCTCCCCGTCTCCTGTGCTAGGCCAGGTAAAGGCAGCCAGTGAGAGTGTGAAGACTTAAACGAGAGGTCCTTTATGTTATTCCACACAAGGGTGAAAAGGTGGAGGGGCTACAAGCTCAAGCCCTATATCCTTGGAGAGCCAAAAAAGACAACCACTTAAATTTTAACAAAAATGATGTCATCACCGTCCTGGAACAGCAAGACATGTGGTGGTTTGGAGAAGTTCAAGGTCAGAAGGGTTGGTTCCCCAAGTCTTACGTGAAACTCATTTCAGGGCCCATAAGGAAGTCTACAAGGTATTTTTGTATTTATCTGCTTGTATTTGATGAATTAAAATACTCTCTTCTTCCATTATTGCAGCATGGATTCTGGTTCTTCAGAGAGTCCTGCTAGTCTAAAGCGAGTAGCCTCTCCAGCAGCCAAGCCGGTCGTTTCGGGAGAAGGTGAGGGCCTGAGTTGTATTATGTTCTTCAGATCTCTCCGTATCTCAATATTTCTCCCCACCAGAATTTATTGCCATGTACACTTACGAGAGTTCTGAGCAAGGAGATTTAACCTTTCAGCAAGGGGATGTGATTTTGGTTACCAAGAAAGATGGTGACTGGTGGACAGGAACAGTGGGCGACAAGGCCGGAGTCTTCCCTTCTAACTATGTGAGGCTTAAAGATTCAGAGGTAAACCCACATTAACTGTTTCCTCTCCCTTTCATGCAAATGAGACCTTTTGCTCTGTTTTAAGGGCTCTGGAACTGCTGGGAAAACAGGGAGTTTAGGAAAAAAACCTGGTAAGTTACAAACCCTGATGCTTACTTTTCAAAGTGCACTGCCGTGTTTGATCTTGTTTTTCAGAAATTGCCCAGGTTATTGCCTCATACACCGCCACCGGCCCCGAGCAGCTCACTCTCGCCCCTGGTCAGCTGATTTTGATCCGAAAAAAGAACCCAGGTGGATGGTGGGAAGGAGAGCTGCAAGTCAGTGTCTTTTTTGTTTATTTACAATTCTCAAAAATGTTTGATGTAATTATTTTCTTACTAGGCACGTGGGAAAAAGCGCCAGATAGGCTGGTTCCCAGCTAATTATGTAAAGCTTCTAAGCCCTGGGACGAGCAAAATCACTCCAACAGAGCCACCTAAGTCAACAGCATTAGCGGCAGGTAAGGAGTTTCGCATCTCTAACTGGAAGATGTGCAGCCGCTCACCCAGCCCTGTCTCCTGCAGTGTGCCAGGTGATTGGGATGTACGACTACACCGCGCAGAATGACGATGAGCTGGCCTTCAACAAGGGCCAGATCATCAACGTCCTCAACAAGGAGGACCCTGACTGGTGGAAAGGAGAAGTCAATGGACAAGTGGGGCTCTTCCCATCCAATTATGTGAAGCTGACCACAGACATGGACCCAAGCCAGCAATGTAAGTGCCCTGGTGGCTCTGTCGCCTCGCCTGCTAAGTTCTCCCAAATGGTTGTGTTTTCCAGGGTGTTCAGACTTACATCTCTTGGATATGTTGACCCCAACTGAAAGAAAGCGACAAGGATACATCCACGAGCTCATTGTCACCGAGGAGAACTATGTGAATGACCTGCAGCTGGTCACAGAGGTAAGGGAGCTGGTGGGGCAGGGGGCACGGCATTTCTGAACTGCTTCGTTTTCTGCATCTGTAGATTTTTCAAAAACCCCTGATGGAGTCTGAGCTGCTGACAGAAAAAGAGGTTGCTATGATTTTTGTGAACTGGAAGGAGCTGATTATGTGTAATATCAAACTACTAAAGTAAGCCTCTCCTCTAATCCCCAGCCTGGCTTGCAGGGGGCTCACCTCCCGTGTTTCCGTGCAGAGCGCTGAGAGTCCGCAAGAAGATGTCCGGGGAGAAGATGCCTGTGAAGATGATTGGAGACATCCTGAGCGCACAGCTGCCGCACATGCAGCCCTACATCCGCTTCTGCAGCCGCCAGCTCAACGGGGCTGCCCTGATCCAGCAGAAGACGGATGAGGCCCCAGACTTCAAGGAGTTCGTCAAAGTAAGGAGCCAGGCTGTGCAGAGACTGGGCCCTCTTAAGTACATTTAAAAACATCTCATTTCAGAGATTGGCAATGGATCCTCGGTGTAAAGGGATGCCACTCTCTAGTTTTATACTGAAGCCTATGCAACGGGTAACAAGATACCCACTGATCATTAAAAATGTAAGTACCTGTCTTGCCTTTTCAAGCAGGGGAAGGAGGTGGTTGTTTTTATTCTCCTGTGTAGATCCTGGAAAACACCCCTGAAAACCACCCGGACCACAGCCACTTGAAGCACGCCCTGGAGAAGGCGGAAGAGCTCTGTTCCCAGGTGAACGAAGGGGTGCGGGAGAAGGAGAACTCTGACCGGCTGGAGTGGATCCAGGCCCACGTGCAGTGTGAAGGCCTGTCTGAGGTAGCCAACCTTGGGGCTGGGCCCTGGTCTCCGCTACACTTTGGGTTTTGTTTTCCTTTCTCAGCAACTTGTGTTCAATTCAGTGACCAATTGCTTGGGGCCGCGCAAATTTCTGCACAGTGGGAAGCTCTACAAGGCCAAGAGCAACAAGGAGCTGTATGGCTTCCTTTTCAACGACTTCCTCCTGCTGACTCAGATCACGAAGCCTTTGGGGTCTTCTGGCACCGACAAAGTCTTCAGCCCCAAATCAAACCTGCAGTATAAAATGTATAAAACAGTAAGTTGGATTCTAGATTTTGCATTATCAGGTCGCTTTGTAATGCCTGTGTGTTACTTTCCAGCCTATTTTCCTAAATGAGGTTCTAGTAAAATTACCCACCGACCCTTCTGGAGACGAGCCCATCTTCCACATCTCCCACATTGACCGCGTCTATACTCTCCGAGCAGAAAGCATAAATGAAAGGTGAGACCTGCCGCCTCCCCAGCATGGGCCCCGTTTGGCAACTTTCTGTCTTTTTCTGTCCAAGGACTGCCTGGGTGCAGAAAATCAAAGCTGCTTCTGAACTCTACATAGAGACTGAGAAAAAGAAGCGCGAGAAAGCGTACCTGGGTAATGCATGGCCCCGCGGGGTGTCCTGCACATGAAGCATTTTGTGTTTTTCCTGCCGTCATAGTCCGTTCCCAAAGGGCAACAGGCATTGGAAGGTTGATGGTGAACGTGGTTGAAGGCATCGAGTTGAAACCCTGTCGGTCACATGGTAAGGCTGTGAGGCGCCCCCGGCTCCTGCTTTTCCACCTGGCGAAGGCTTTTGTTCCCTCCAGGAAAGAGCAACCCGTACTGTGAGGTGACCATGGGTTCCCAGTGCCACATCACCAAGACGATCCAGGACACTCTGAACCCCAAGTGGAATTCCAACTGCCAGTTCTTCATCCGAGACCTGGAGCAGGAAGTCCTCTGCATCACTGTGTTCGAGAGGGACCAGTTCTCACCAGATGGTGAGTGGAACGCGGCCCTGTGGTTATTCCTCCTCTTAGGAGGGTCTGTTTGTTCTCTTTTCAGATTTTTTGGGTCGGACGGAGATCCGTGTGGCGGACATCAAGAAAGACCAGGGCTCCAAAGGTCCAGTTACGAAGTGTCTTCTGCTGCACGAAGTCCCCACGGGAGAGATTGTGGTCCGCTTGGACCTGCAGTTGTTTGATGAGCCGTAGGCAGCGGGCTCAGGGTGTGCTCAGCAGGGTCCCAGCCCACGGCCACACATGCTGTCTGGAAATTGTATTCCTTTTCTAAGAAACCACCATTTGGTATTCAGTCACAGGGATATGGGATGGCAAAGACAGGCCCCTCAAAGCTCCTAGGAATCATTCTCGACAATCCTCCCTGCCCCGAAACAATTTCCTGTTTCATGAAACAAAGCTGTGTTTTCCTTTGTCCTCACTACAGGTCTCATTATGGCTTCTAGGGTCGCTGAAATCCCATAGCCCTCAACAGGGTGCAGCTGGGAGTCTAGCCCCTTCCCGGGCTTGAGGGATGGGTCTGGTTACTATAAAATAGATTTATAAATGCAATGTCTATATTTTTGGAGAACTCATGTAACCCTCCTGTTTCTTACATCCACCAGTCCCCAAGTAGACTTCTTGGCCTACAATGCCCAGTCCTTGGTGTGAGTTTAGAAACAATTATGACGGTCCTGTCATTGCTTCAGAATCCCATCTCTCCTGCAGGGAAATGCTGCCTAGAGCTGATCACTCGGTGAGACGGTCTGATCAGGCCCTGGCTTAGCTCTTTGAAGAGCTGGTCTATGGAAGTTTCCAGCATGTGCACCGTTATAGCCGTTCCTTCCCCCTCTAGGCCTTGTATTAATATATGTCAATGAAAACACACTGGTGTATTGTTGCGTGGATTCAGTTCTGATTCCCAGCATGCTTAGAATATGGTCACAGAAAGTCATTATCTAGAAAGTCACCCCTCTGCTGGATCAGATCACTACAGGTCACTGGAAAGGCAACTTTACAATGTTGGGTCACTGGGTCTCGGTTGGCAGCCATGTTGGAAAAATCTCTTTTGGCTCGGAGGCCTGTGATATTTCATAGCAGCAGTCGTTGCTGGTGACCTGTTCTGTGCTTGAATGTGCTGAATCCTGATTGTTGTAGGACATTTCAACAGCTCTTTTTGGTACGTTCCCCAAAAAGCCATGTCCTAGATCCCCAAGGCGTGAAAAGGAAAAATATCAAGCTGGAGGTTGGGAAAGAAAATGAAGGCAGTCCATTATGTGGTGGGTGAAAGACCCTAGGAGGATGCAAGCCCCGCACATCCCGGGGCAAAGACCTAAGACACTTTTCCACCCTCCACCACCCCAACCTCACATAATATGCTTGTTGCAAGAGTCAGGACTTTATGACTATGTGCCAAGCTGTTTGGTTTGAGTTCTTTAATTTTTTTTTCCCTTAAATGCCAGGAGATCATCTGGTTAGTTAGATAGTAACTTGATTTGCTAATGAAAAGTGGGGGCCGTGTTTTGTTTGCATGTTAATATTCTCATAATCCTAGTTTGTTGTGGTCATGAAATGTCCTTTGCATGTTCTGTTGGTACTGGAGTCTAGCTTTCCTGTACTAGATGGTGTTCTCTTTGATTGTAGGTCCTTAGACTTTAATTAGGGTTATCAAAGTGCTTTCTAAATGATAGCATCAGCGTTGTGGCAGAGTACCTCCTTTGCTGGGAACTGAATGTGTAGTGTTATCATTTCCCATGAGAGCCCGGTCATACTTCAAGCAATTTTTTTAAAAGTGTGTGTTGGAAAGGACAACAAAGTTTACATTTCATACTTTTAAGAAATACTTTATTATTTATTTATTGAAGATAGTGTAGAATTTTGTATCAAGAACAACAGACATAAGTATTTTTTGAAACAAGCAAATATACCCTGTAGTTAGAAACTTTCAACTGAACATGTTAGAGACCAAGTTTAACTTCAGGCATGCATTTGTTTACCATTTCCCAGCAGAAAACATGGTTAAAATACTTTAAGTTTATATTTTTTGATGTTGTTAAGAAACTTTTAAATTAAATCTATAAATAGACATGCAACTCATGCTTTCCTATTTCTATAACCAACACCGTTTGTTTAGTGTATTTATGAAAGATATGCTACCATGGTAGAAAGAAAAGTATTCAATGTGTAAATGGGGTAGTGTGGGTCACCATTCCGATCTCTTTTTGTTTTCTGTCCTGTCTTTTCTTCATTGACTTTATTTGCGTGTTAATGTTGGACATCATTGTTCATGTAGGTAGCGTATGGTATGCACAATGACAAACAATCGTTTTAGGTCCCAGGTCACCCACTCATAGTGTCCTATTATTGGAATTAATGTAGCATGAGAAAGCAATATGTGACTCTTTTTCCTCAAGTGACTCTGTTGAGCATCCTTGAGATGCTCCTGCCATGTAGCAAGTTCTGGATTAGTGTCCTTGTATTTACTGGTGTAATTTGTAATGTAACCAATTGTCCGTATGGAGGAGTCGGGCTGGCCCTCGGACCCAGCTGTGATTCATGAGTTGTGTCACAGGGATTGAGAAACATGGGTGATGCATGGAGTCTCAAACCATTGGGCCTCTCTGTTCCTTCACCTCTACCTTCTTGACCACCTGGGCTATATTTCATAGAAATTAAATGCTCCTTGCCAACAAGGAGTCTGTCTCCTAGCTCTTTGTTTTCTAAATATAGGAGTTCTCTAGGCCACTGCATCCCGGCATCCTGATCCCAGCCTTTTAGACACCCCTGCAAGCGTTCCTCTGCTCTGAGCCACACTGCTAGCTTCTCCTGCACACTCTGATCTCCTTTAGCCCAAGAAGGGGCTGTGCTGGTCATAGGGTTATGCTGTAACCCTCAGTCTTCCCTGAGAACTGAACTATCCTGGGACCTCTTGGGCTGAGCCTTCTTCACAGAGCAGTTCTCTAGAAGGCAGAGTCCACATCCTGGTCCCTCTGGGGCAGGGCCTGTCTGGCTGCTGGCATCACCCTGGCAGGTGGATGGACAGCATCATCTCCTGGAACCAGGTTTGCTGTGACCATGAGAGCCTGAAGATGTGGCTCATTCGGATCCAGGCCTGGACTAATCTGGAAAGAGGGACTTTCTAGGTGCAGGTCACCAGGGATGCTTGAGAAACTAGAGCCAGACTTCCTTGTTTGTTTGGATAATATGTCCCTGTCCTCTGATAGCAGAGGAAAGAGCTCTGCTCCCAAAGAACATTCATGTAAGAGGAGGCATTTTTTTCTTCTTTGCTTTTTTTAAACAACCTAAAGTATGACCTAAGTGTATGAAACTAACTGATTTCTTTGGGTAGAGTAGCCCTGAATTTAACTGGGGAAAAAATCCCATCAGACTATGAGTAAATTGACCACCCACATTAAGTCTTATCTCGGTGACCTGGTACCAAAGCCCAGGTGTCCTCCAGGGGAGTATTCTGGGGTGGCAGGGGGATTAGGTGCTAGCGCCAGCAGGGAAGGACACTTGCAGGTCTGCCTTCCAAGGCTAAGCAGGCCGGCTGTCTCTCCAGGAACTGGCTAGGACAAGTGTAAAGCCACTGACCACACAGAACCAGGATGTTCTAGAATCTGATGGGGCTGAAGATGAAGGGAGAAATGGACAAGGCACTTCTGGCTTTATTGAAAAGGTGAAGCTCTTGGAGTATATTTTAGAGTAGGCCAGTACCTTGTATAAGCAGAAAAAGACTTCTCTATCTCCACTCCAAGTCGTTTTTTTCTAGTTGATTGGGCCTTTTTGATTGATAAGAAGAAAATGTGTTTTGTACGTGTAACAACTTTAAGAATTTCCATTGGAAACAAAGTATGATTTGATTTGATTTGATTTCTAAGTTCTCCCTTCCTTTTCAAGGTTAGCGATGTGCTTTATAGCAGACACTAGCACTTTTACATGAATACCTGGTGTGCTTTGGATGTAACAGGGTCATTTTGGGCTCGAGGTGAGTGTGCAATTAGCAGCAGGTCTGCTTGGTCCAGATATGCTTGTTTACAAGTTTAGAGCATCCTATGCCAGAAAGTGAGATGAAAACAAAGGCACCTGGATTGCTTTGTTTTGCTTTTAGATAAAAGAGCTTTAGCTCACACCAGGCAGAAGCATAACCAGTAGCCCCAGAAACCGGTAGCATGATGAAGCCCTCAGACAGTATAGTCTGAGCCACCATAAGAGGCATTAGGGAAAACTAACACCTCCTTCTTTTTGCACCGTGGGGTGCTGAAATTCCTGCTAGAGACTTCCCCTTACTTCCATGAATGGCCCAGGGGCTGCTTAGTATATCATTAGAATGTTCATTCTCCTCCTTTTCCCTGGAGTGGACCAGTGAGACCAAATGCTTGTGTTTCTCTATGTTTTCAGTTCATTTGTTCAAATGACCCAGAAGATGAATCCATTTCTGGGAAGGCTGAGCTCAGATGAGGATTGCTAGGCCAGCCTAGGTTCTGGGGCGGATCTCAGGGACAGAAACAGGCTTGTATTAAGTATGAGTGGCAGGTACTTCTCTAGAACAGCCCTAACCTGCACTAGTGAGGGGGGCTCAGGAATTCCCATGACATTGATCTAGCAGCCTCCTGCACGTAGACACTCAGTTCATTTTAGGGACGTTCAATGCTTGATCAAATGGGGGGCATTTTCTTTCTTTCTTTTTTTCCCCAGCTACAGTGTAATTGCCTACCTGCCTGGGCCCCTTCTAGAGGAAGGTGGGCTTTCCTTGTCCGTCAGGCTGCACTCATGAGGTGATATCGTAAAGCAGCAGAAAGACTGAGGGTGCAAAGAAACCACAGCTGCCATTCACGGGGCAGCTCCCTCTAGCTCTTCTGCCCAGTGACCTTACAGGCTTTAGAGGAGCCTGATGAGAGCTATCCTGGGGGCCAAGGGATGCATTCCCTGCAGCTTCCTCCTGGGGGACCCACAGGTCAGCCCATTCCAGGAGAAGCAGTCTTAGGCCCGTTTGCATCCCCTGCCACTGCCATGTGCCTGCCAGCCCGGTTTCTGATGAAGACGTGGCTCAGTCCCTGCTCTCCTTGTCGCAGTGGCTTGTACTTCATGTGCAGTAGCCCAGGGCCCGCCTTCTAGAGTGAATGTTTCCCTCGAGCCCTTGGATATTTTTATTCTATTTTGAATGGTTCCGATCAATTAATGTTGCTTTGTGTGGGGTTCTTCAGAGAAATAATGCAAACCGGCCAGGTGCGGTGGCTCACACCTGTAATCCCAACACTTTGAGGGGCTGAGGCAGGTGGATCACCTGAGGTCAGGAGTTCGAGAACAGCCTGGCCAACGTGGCGAAACCTTGTCTCTACTAAAAATACAAAAATTAGCCAGGGGTGGTGGCAGGCACCTGTAATCCCAGCTACTCAGGAGGCTGAGGCAGGAGAATCACTCGAACCTGGGAGGCGGAGGTTGCAGTGAGCCGAGATCACGCCACTGCACTCCAGCCTGGGTAACAGAGCGAGAGTCCTTCTCAAAACAAACAAAAAAAGAGCTAATGCAGACCTCTTCTGGTTAGACCTGACACGGAGGAAGTAATTGGCTGGTCAACTTAATGGCGCCCCACAGCTTCCTCTGGATCCTGCTTCTTTGTACTTGGAACACAGTTTATTTGAGCTAGAGGAAAGGAAAGTTCTAGAATTCCTGTTTCCTCAGCCTGCACTGTATCAGATCCAGGATATGTCTGCATTTCATCAGGATCAAGTAAGATACATAACCTTATATCTGTAGGAGCCAGAAAAAAAAAAATCTATTCCTGATAGGCATGGAAACTTAGTCCACATGAAAGACAGAAGACATCTAACAGCTGTCTGTCTTGGGAGCATTAAAACCCAGACACCAAGACACACTAGACAGTCCATCTCTGGGTTGTGATCTCTCAGAAACATCTTAGTAGTTAATGCACTGTTCATTTAGGGAGTCCCCATCCTGGTCCAGGCCACCCTCCTAGAAGCTGGGCGGCAGCTGGACGGGCCTGCCTTGGTGGCATTCAAGCAAGCCTAATTGGATTAGGTTGGTGCAAAAGTGATTGCGGTTTTTGCCATTGCTTTTGATGGCAAACTAACTTTAAGTCATTAAAATAAGACCCAACGCTTATAAAAGAGTTCATATCCACCTCCCAATAACTTCTTTAGTTCCATGCAGCCTCAATCAGTTCCTCCATTCAAAGGAACCCTCTTTACCCTGGCCCTGGGGGAGCCATATTACACCCACATCATAATTTTTCTGACACTATGTGTGCTTGTCAAATTTCAGGGTCAGTTTCCCCTTATTGGATGTCAGGGGTGTTTTGTGAGTTGTGTTTTAATAGGATTCTGTTCGATTTTCTATACCAGCCTATATTGTTACTATCATCTGCCTAGTATGAATATTTTAGTATTCAAAGCCCACCAGATAAAGCTGTGTTCAGAAGTGGACTTTTTGGTCAGCCTTGAAAAAAAAAAAATCAGCATTTCTCTGATATTTCCTGAGGATTAACCAGAAACTAAGGTTTCTTTTTAGGCAGTGGTAAGAATGCGTATTTTCTTCTTCCAGAAGTTCTGGTTTTATACTTTTATCTTTTGAAAGAATAACATTCCTGTGCGACTCTGCTTCTCTTCGCTTTTGCATTTCTCTTTTTTAACTCAAATCTCTTATTTCCTGCCGTTCCTGTATCTAAACAGAATGGGGGCCTCAGGCAGACAGGAACCAAAGAAAGGGTGTAGTGGCTTTGCAGCGTTGGGTGAGCAGCAGCCGCTGCCATTCTGTGCACTGTCACCGGCGGGGGTGGAGGGTCTCCCTGTAGGAGGAGGAAACTCGCTGTTTTCACTGGCAGATTTCAAGGTGCCGGCTCCACCTACCGCAGCTGCTAGGCATTGCTCTTGTGTAGATCGCAGAAGGAGTTATTGGTGATGTGGGGTGTAGGGGAAGACAGGAAAACGGACTCAGAGCTAGGAATGTGGGCCTGGCAGAGACCGAAGGCTGGGTGGGAAGGAAGCTCGCGGCGAGCCTAGGGTTCAAGCCTAGCGCGCCAGGGGTCTCCAGTGAGACCTTGCTCTTCCCTGCCGCTGAGGCTGGGGCTGCACGGAGGTCCTCAGGCTTCCCACCCTTTCTGCATCAGCTTTAGTGTCTGTCGGCTGGGTGGACTGCAGGGCAGGTGACCTGGAGGAGGCCCTGCTCCCCAGCAAGCGTTCTAGGAGTTACGGTGTGCTCTATTGGGATTGGATTACAGTCTCTACTTGTAGACTTTGACTTCTGGAATTTTAGGTGGAAGGGAATTTTTGTTGGTGGGACGCAGCAGCTCAGTGCGTGGTGTGTGCATGCGTGTTTGTGCGTGCGTGTGCATGTATGTGTTTGTGCGTGCACGTGTGCGTGTGTGTGCATGGGTTTGCGTGCATGCATGTGTGTGCGTGCGCGTGTTTGTGTGTGCATGTGTGTGTGTCTACGTGTGTGTGCACGCATGTGTGTGCGTGTATGTGTGCGTGTGTGCATGTTTGTGAGTGCATGTGTTTGTGCGTGTGTGCGTATTTGTGTGTGTGCGTGTGTGTGCGTGTGTATGTGCGTGTATGCATGTGCATGTTTGTGTGTGCGTGCATATGTGTATGTGTGTGCGCGTGCGTGTGCGTGCATGTGTGCGCATGCGTGTGTACCTACCCACACCTAGGGGGATGCATGGCTCTGTGCCTTGGAGAGGGAAACAGGAAATACGTTGCTCCACAGTCCTGTCATCCTGGTCAGGACTAGTCGCGTGGTTTGCGGACAGAGTGCAAAATGAAAATGCGAGGCCCCTTGTTCAGGTGATGAAGCATTTCTAGACAGTGAGAGGAGAGCATTAAGCCAAGCTCAGGTCCCTTCTGAGTGCATAGCCCCTTGTGGCTGCCAGGCAGCACACCCAGGAGGCCGGCCCTGACCACACTGTTCTCTGCTGGTTCCCGAAGCTGATGGGCTCTGTCTTAGGTCTTCTTACTTTGAAAGGTCTCCCGGCAGGCTGTGGCAAGCTGCGCGGATACACTTTTCTAAACGTCTGCATTTATTTCCTAAAAGCACAAATGGCCTGGACTAGCTAGTGGGTGTGGAACCGAGCCCCTAGTTCACAGCTGTACCCCAAGGCTGGAGAGGGGGTTGCCGGTGGTGGCAGGAGCTCTGGGCTCCCAGTTCAGGATGGGCCACAGGGCGTCAAGCAGCTGTGAGCCTTTACCATTGAGCTCACTGCTTGGAAATAAAACCCTTCCTCTGGGCCTTGGGCATCCACTGGGAGCTTTTCTCCCCTTTCCTGGGAGGACAGCAAGCCTTTTCCAACCTTCTGCCTTCAAAGAGAAGCAGGGTCATAGAAGTGCTCAGTGTCCCTTCCCCAGTGGCTGGACACTTGCTCCTCCAGCCTTCACCCCCTGGAGAGAAGGGGAGTCTGCGGAGCCAGTGCCTCCCTGCCCAGCTGGGCCACACGATCTGGTCTGCGGGTGTCTGGGAGGAACCTGCTTCGGAGAGGCTGCGACCTCCCAGCTAGACTCTCCCCTTAGGATCCCATGTATGGGGATGGTAGGAGAGAAAAGATCCCTCTGTGTAAGTAGCCTCAAGTTCTAGAAGACCATGGCCCCGGGAGGCAGCTGACCATGAAGCTGGGCTTCCTGTTGTTGCTTTCTTTCACGAGCTTTTACTTTTCCTGGGCTGGACGCTCCAAAATGTTTGCAGTTCCATTTGCTTTTTGCAAGTAGGTCCCCATCTCCATATACATTGAGCAATAATCCTCACTATGTTTCCTGATTCTGTCTGGGATTATATTTGCTAAGTAAAAATGTTGACAGAAATTGCAAACTCATCTCACCTGGATTTGATTGAGTCACCTTGAATGACATAACAAATTATGGCTTTGTTTTCATGCGTCATGCAATCTTCCGGACTACGGGAAGTTCTGCAAGTGTTCTCCAGGGGCATTTCATTAATAGCGTGTCAGCATTAGTTTTAATGAATGAACATTTGAGGTACATTCTATAAATCAATATCCTTAAAATGTCATCTGCTAAACATTCACTGTGACAGAAAGTAGATATTTTAGCAAGATCTATGTTAATGCTACTTAATTTTAGACATGCATTTAAAGCCTACATGGCCAATAGCCCAAGTATCTTTGAACTGTGAAATCAACCTCAGATCTCATCTGCTGTAGCCCCGCAAGCCGGAGTCTGTGCCCTCCATGACCCTTCTTATCCCTTGGTGGCCCTGCATAGATAGGGGAGTTGGCCCCTGCCCACCCCGTGTTGTATTGCCTTAGCTCCATCAGCTTTGTACCCTCACACGTATAGGTGGTGAACTTATGTGTAAATACATGTGTACAGATGAGAAACTGCAACAAAAATGTCCTGTGGATGATAATCAGCTCAGTTTCCGGTTTTCTACATTCTGTGCTGTTTCCAGCTAAGAAAAAGGCGAACTCCCACTATATAAAGGGAAAAGGTTGTATTCATTTCATGTTCCTCATGAAATCTCTGCTGTATGTTTATGGAATGGCCATGACTAAATGTATATATGGTATGTAAGAGGCCATGCTGTTAAATGTTGCATAAACTAACACAGATTCTGTAGTCAAAAATATTTAACTTGTTATTGTAAAATGTGATTTGTCATTGAGAGATTATTTTTCTGTATGTATATGAGAGTATTTTAGGAATCTAATTTAAGTGCATAAAACTATAGAAAAAAATTTAAAACCTATTCCAAGAGTAGAAAATGCTTAATGAGATTACTTGGGTTCAACTCAACTAAATTTCTTATATTAAAAAAAAATTCCAAGTTGTATATGTTAGAAATCAAATGAGTCATTTTTTTTCCTGCAGGAAATATGATAAATTTCAGTGTAATGGATGGTGGCGTGATCAAATGAAAAGTATCCTGTAGCTATGACCTCGCATGGGACCTTGGTGTTGCATTAAAAATGGATTTTTGCAGATCACATATCTGAGAGGGTACTTGTGTCAGGAAGGATGAGAGGATAGGGAGCCTGTTTTTCATCAGATCCATGTGCCACGCAGGCTTCCTTGGGTTCTAGTGGATTTGTTAGGGATCTGGGGCTGACGCAGCTATCCCACTAGAGAGGCCACTCTCTGACTTCCAGGTCGCCCTTTCTACTTCTGTATCTGGATTGATTCAGTTTATCCCTAATTAGCGTTTGCGTTTTCCATGAAATTTCCTGATGCATCCTCACTGTCTTCAACTGTTGCATAGCCAGGTGGGTGGATGGATGGTTTAGGGTTTCTGAGTTAAGCCGTTTTGGGGCAGGCTTCTGGATGCCCATGTTTCCATGGAGACCCCAGGGGGAAGATGCCTTCCTCCCGTCTGCATTCCCAGAAAAGGATCAGAAGTCCAGGCTGCTTCTGGGGCACAGACTTTCTGTACTTGGCCACCAGAAGTGCCCCTTAGGCCACCTAAGGAGGATTCTGTGAAACTCAATGTCTAAACCCCTGAGAAAGGCATTCAGAAATGATTTCAGGAGGGGGCAACCCCAGGAGTCCAGCCTCCCCTGGCAGCCTGGAAATACTGCAGTAACAAAAAGAGCTGGTTTCTGGTGATCTGAATGCATTGTGTTTGGGGGTGACACCGCTGGTGGAAGGTTGAGGGCCTGTGGTCTGAAAAGACATCTGAAGAATGTGTTAGGTTTTCAACATTTCTTTGAACAGGCTGCGTGCATCTTAATGCTGTCAACCAGCAACTGGAGCCCCTTTTTTGAGAGGCCCGAACCAGTAAAGCTGCTGACTTCAGGAGTATGGGAAGCTGTGATTTCTGGAAGCTTCCTGGAATCTATTTAGGTGCATGAATAATCTGCAAATCACTTAGAGGCACTGTCCATGTGGTCCATAACTGGCTTTATTCCCAAAGATGGAGCTGTTCAGAGATTTCTTTGTTCAGGCGCAGCCTTGGAAGGCCACCTAAGGCCTGCCAGCAGAGGAGATGAGCTCTGGTCTACCAACCCCAAACAGGCCCTGACTCTCCTTCCTTAGAACGATGCCCTCTGGCTGGGGTGGCAAGAGGGCTGTGAGTGGAAACAAGTCAGCCAGTCAACTGTCCCTTGGGCCTTGGTTGTTTCAAAAAAGTCTGGGGACAAGAAAAGCTAGAACATGGGGCCCTCCCTTCCCAGGAGTGCTAGCGAACCCTCCCAGATAGCCTTTGCCTGTTTGGAAAAGAATGTAATCCATCAGAACGTGAGCTCCTTGTGCTTCCAGTGACAAGCGGGCCACAGTGCTGGTGGCATGTTGCTTCCCTCACAGCCCTGCCCAGGGGTAGGACCAGGCCCGCCCCTTGATGGATGTGCTGTTGATTGTAATATACTTCTGTTGCCAAATAATGGTACTGTTTAATTTTCCATAAAAGAGAGACTATATTGTCTGATATGTAATGTTAATGGAATTCTAAGAATTACTAGACACTATTATAAATTGTAGACTTACGTATTTGTCTAAAGGTTTGATGAAGCAGGGCCAAAACATTGTTTCTTCTTTTTTGTTTGAAAGAAGCTGAGGTTTGTTTTTGCTGTTTGAGTGTTCCTTTGGCAACTTATTATGTGTGAAATGTTAAATTTTACCGATTAAGATGATGGTAACTGAGACCTTTCTTTAAACCAGTAGCAACATCAGTACAAATTGCTCTTCCTGTGTATCTTGAACCTAAAAAGAACAATCTCTTCAAAAACAAAAACAAAAACAAAAAACAACTCTTTGGTCATTTTGACCTGTGTGGTTTAAATTCAAATAGTTCATGAATAAAAGGAGAAAAGCCAATCTGTTATAGTGGATTATTTTGGGTTCTTTCT